GGTCAGGAAAACCACCTTAAGTCAAACCTAACTGTTCCAGTATAAGAGATGATTTAAACTAGAATTGTCTCTGGGAACAATTTTAGCTGGTGTACCGTTTTCGCCTTCCTATAACATCTTTTTGTCTTGTTTTTTTTTTTTAAACTTTTAAGTTCAGGGGTACAAGTGCAGGTTTGTTATATAGGTAAACTTGTGTCACGGGTGTTTGTTGTACAGGCTATTTTGTCACCCAGGTATTAAGCCTAGTACCCATTAGTTATTTTTCCTGATCCTCGCCCTCCTCCCACCCTCCACCCTCCGAAAGGCCCCAGTGTGTGTTGTCCCCCTCTTTTGTGTCCATGTGTTCTCATCATTTAGCTCCCACTTATAAGTGAGAACGTGCGGTATTTGGTTTTCTGTTCCTTTGTTAGTTTGCTTAAGGATAAGGGCCTCCAGCTCCATCATGTCCCTACAAAGGACATGATCTCGTTCTTTTATGGCCCCACTTTTTATCCTTTTAATTTAAACGGATTCTTTGCTCCCCCTGAAGATGGAGGCCACCTCCTTTGCAAGGACTTCTATCTCTCCCCCTTTGAGGCCACGACATAATTCTCCGCATTTTTAGGTACTTAACAGTAAATCACTTGGTTCACTTGGTTCTCCTGCCTGCCTAGGAAAGGTCAGGAGATGGTCCAGCGCCATGTCTAGCACTGTTAATTCTTTCAGTGCTTTCGTTTTGCTTGGGCCTCTCGGGGAGGGCGCGGAAAAGAGCGCAAGCCAGGGTCTAGGACCACACAAGTGAATTCGTGTTGCTCCCTCAGCCCTGAAAAGTGGCTCTCTCCCCATCAGCATTATACTTGCACAGTGGTTTTGTTTTTAGGTGCATCTACCTCATCACATGGCTACCGGCCACACAGCAACTAACAGCACCGAGGAAACACAACAGCCTGTTTACCTTCAGCCCCGCCACTAACCCTTGGCCAAAGGGAAAGGGGCAGGACATCCTCCCGCTCTGAGCCACCTCCGGAAGTGACGTCGGAGTGTCAACATGCAAGATGGCGGCCCATCACCGGCAGAACACAGCAGGGCGGAGGAAAGTGCAGGTATGGAAGCCCGGTTCCTCGGTCTTCCGGACTTATAAAAAGCATATGTTGACACATTTGTCAGGTTTCCTATGTTATTCGAGATGAAGTGGAGAAGTACAACCGAAATGGAGTCAATGCTCTGCAGCTGGATCCAGCACTAAATAGACTTTTCACAGCCGGTCGAGACTCTATCATAAGAATATGGAGTGTCAATCAGCACAAGGTAATGCAGGGATTAAAATCTGTACCCAGCAAATAAACTCTTAGGATTTTTCTTTTAATTTCAGCAAGATCCATATATAGCATCTATGGAACACCATACTGATTGGGTAAACGACATTGTACTCTGTTGTAATGGGAAAACATGTAAGTATTTCTTTGGATTATTATTGGGCTTCTAAGGAGTTTGTTAATTCTTTGCTTCTTCTAGTAATATCTGCTTCTTCTGACACGACAGTAAAAGTATGGAATGCACACAAGGGATTTTGCATGTCAACATTAAGGACACATAAGGTAAAACAATACAGTTCTCAGTGTCTTTAGTGGAATAGATCATAGTATGTCTGTTCTATTACAGGATTACGTAAAGGCCTTAGCATATGCCAAGGATAAAGAACTAGTAGCATCAGCTGGGTTGGACAGACAAATATTCCTTTGGGATGTGAATACTCTAACAGCATTGACTGCCTCAAATAACACTGTCACAAGTAAGGTGTTTAAAAGAAACTTCTTTGAAAGTTGTTAACATTTAGCTCCGTTTATCCTCAATAGCTTCTTCTTTAAGTGGAAACAAAGATTCCATTTATAGCCTGGCCATGAATCAACTGGGAACAATCATTGTATCAGGGTCCACTGAAAAGGTAAGGAGGAGCTTATTTCTTTATTTAAAAAATAGTTTGTGTAATACTCTATTAAAATTCACAGGTGTTACGGGTATGGGATCCAAGAACATGTGCAAAACTAATGAAGCTTAAAGGGCACACGGATAATGTGAAGGCATTGCTATTAAACAGAGATGGCACGCAAGTATGCAGTTTCATTTGGGTGTTTACCTAATACAAGTTCTAACTTTGCCTTTCTTTGTTTGCAGTGCCTGTCAGGCAGTTCTGATGGGACAATTCGCCTTTGGTCCCTTGGCCAGCAGAGATGTATAGCAACATACCGAGTCCATGATGAAGGTGTTTGGGCGCTGCAAGTCAATGATGCCTTCACACATGTGTATTCTGGTGGAAGGGACAGGAAGATTTATTGTACAGACCTAAGAAACCCTGACATTCGGGTGCTAATTTGTGAAGAAAAAGCACCAGTTCTCAAGGTATGTCATATGTTAATATTTTAGTTTTATAACACAAAGCAATATTTTTGTGCTTTGTTTTCAGATGGAGCTTGATAGATCAGCTGATCCTCCTCCTGCAATTTGGGTTGCAACAACTAAGTCTACAGTAAATAAATGGGTAAGTGAGCTATTAACCTGGCAAAGGTTTATACATGATCAAATAACAAATTTTGTAATTTTAGACTTTGAAAGGAATTCATAATTTTAGAGCCTCTGGAGATTATGACAATGACTGTACAAATCCTATAACACCTCTTTGTACACAACCTGACCAGGTTATTAAAGGTAAGAAAATGGAAGGTACTGTACCCCTTATTGTTTTACCAATTGTGTTTTTTTTTCCCATTAGGGGGTGCTAGTATTATTCAGTGCCACATTCTTAATGATAAGAGACATATATTAACCAAAGATACCAATAATAATGTGGCATATTGGGATGTATTGAAGGTGAGTATTTTTTTTGGGCTAAATATAGGTTGTATTGATCATTATACTTTCTTTTGATGTATAGGCATGTAAAGTTGAAGATCTGGGCAAAGTGGATTTTGAAGATGAAATTAAGAAAAGATTTAAAATGGTGTATGTGCCAAATTGGTTCTCAGTAGACTTAAAAACAGGGGTAAGTTAGCAATTGATACTTGTATGATTTGGATGGGATGCCACTAAGTTTTTTCTTTTGATAGATGTTAACTATTACTTTGGATGAAAGTGATTGTTTTGCTGCCTGGGTTTCTGCAAAAGATGCTGGTTTCAGCAGCCCTGATGGGTCAGATCCAAAATGTGAGTTTAAGTGTCCTTCATTTTTTTCCTCCATTTTATCTCTTTTTAATTAACTTTTTTGCAGTGAATTTAGGAGGACTTTTACTCCAAGCACTCCTGGAATATTGGCCTAGAACACATGTGAATCCAATGGATGAAGAGGAAAATGAAGTAAACCATGGTTAGTTTTTATATTCAGATAGTTGCATAAAACTGATATTAACACCACCTGCATCTTTTCCTAGTAAATGGGGAGCAGGAGAACCGAGTGCAGAAGGGAAATGGATATTTTCAAGTGCCCCCACATACACCCGTGATCTTTGGTGAAGCTGGAGGTCGCACACTGTTCAGGTATGGGTAAGAAAGACAAGAGGTTCTGCCTGGGGTTACTTACTACTTGATGGTTTATGTTTAGGCTGCTCTGCCGAGATTCCGGGGGTGAGACTGAGTCTATGCTTCTTAATGAAACAGTGCCACAATGGGTAATTGACATCACTGTGGATGTAAGTATCCTCCACTCCCACTTTGCTCTTTTCTGTTATACCTTTTTAACTTTTACTGTTTCAGAAAAATATGCCCAAATTCAACAAAATTCCTTTCTACCTCCAACCTCATGCATCTTCAGGAGCAAAAACCTTAAAAAAGTAAGTAAATATATGGTTTCTTGATCTAATTATGATGTCACAATATGCCATTGCTTTTTTACAGAGATAGACTCTCTGCTAGTGACATGCTCCAAGTCCGAAAAGTTATGGAACATGTTTATGAAAAAATTATCAACTTGGATAATGAGTCTCAAACCACTAGCTCTTCTAATAATGAAAAACCAGGAGAACAGGAAAAAGAAGAAGATATTGCTGTGTTGGCAGAGGAGAAAATTGAACTTTTGTGCCAGGACCAGGTAAGTGGACTTGAGGACTACAGCCCCAATTTTTCCAGTGCTGGTGCTCATAAAGAGTTACATGCCTTTGGGTGGGGGGCTTCTACTTTTAGAGGGGCTCTAAGGAGCCCTGGGCCTCTCCTACCTAAAGCCCACCCTAAAGCTCCTCTTTACTGCTGGGGAGATTTTCAGAGAAGGGATACATAGACAAATGTGGATGTGCTGGTAGCTTTTTTTTCTGACAAGAAAAAAGACACATGGTCTTCTTGATTTGCAAAAAGCATGTGCCATGTTTATGATTTAGAGTGAAGGTGTGCGGAGAAATGGCAGAACTGTTTTTTAAATCAAGATGCACTCAAAACGTATCCTCAGAGGAATGGCTGAAAGATGGCCTGGTGTTTCTGGCATAGTCACAAAAGATGTACATCTCACTAAGCTCAATTTCATTCCCGCATGCATGGAAGCCGTGACAGCAAGAATTGGATACCAGGCATAGGGGAGGAGTGAGCAAGCTGGATCACCTGATGAGAGTCCCTGAGTTAATGATAAGGTTTTAGATATTAGAGACTTTGAAATTTTTAAATTTAATTTTGGCTATTCAGGTTTTGGATCCAAATATGGACCTTCGAACAGTGAAACACTTCATATGGAAGAGCGGTGGAGACCTCACCCTCCATTACCGTCAGAAGTCCACGTGAAGGCTGGGCTAATGCTCCTGGATATTCATTTACGACCTTCCTCTATGGCCCCAAGAGTAGTCCTAGGAAGCCCACTGATCCCCAACGGGAGCAAGACTTCTAACGGCTGATTGGTATGGACCGAGATTATCTTTCAATTGAAGTGACTAATCGAGATGTAATATAGAAACCAGTCTCCATGTGTAGATTAAGCTGTCCCCAGGGAAGCAGAGTGCAAGAGCAGAAGAGCCCCAAGCAGACTATGTCTTTCAAGATGTACAGAAGACTGACAACAGGCCAGTGCAGACTTTGCTTCCTCCTTTTGTTTCAAAGGACCTTATCTACCCATTAACACTTGTTAGAGACACCTCAGTCGGGCCACAACTGTCTCTGTTTCAACTTTAAGCCCACACACTCTGTAGCTTTTCTAAAACAGTACATTCCATTCATGCAGTAGATATGAAGGCTTTTTCCAAGTTTGTCATATAAAGTAATCAAATTGTTTTCACCGTTTAAGACAGTTATTTTTAATGGGAATTTGCTGTTGCACAATTTGAGAACCAGCCCATTTCATAATAAAAGATTAATGTTGGGCTTGTTGTTAATATTGCATCTCAGATGTGTTCTTGTAGGAAGATCTGTTGAAATTCCAGGTGCTGGATCATAGCACTTGGACTGTTGGGCCGGAGTTTGTGCAGCCCATGCCTAGCGATGCTGCACCTCCCATGATGTCCTGGCTTTGTGGCAACCCCAGGGAGGTGCAGCAGTTTCACTCCTTCCTCCACTGTGTCCAGTTTTATTTACACAAAGCGAGCTGAGACCACAGGTTCTTGCTCTGGATGAGCAGCATGACACCATCAAAATTTAAGACCATGATGAAATTTCAGTTTCATTCAAATGTTACCTAAAATTTATGGTGTCAGAATAAAGGGAGATCATAGTGAGTTAATTTGATATTCATATCCTGGAAGTATACATATTTGTTTTTCCAAAGTTTTATATGCAGGTTTTTGTTGTACCTGTATCCAGATCTTCTTTTCACTGTTCTAACAATCTAACACTTTCATAGAATCATTTGGATCTTGTATAGAGTGTAACTTATTGGGGATAAACACTTCAACTTTTGGCAGAAAATACTTTGGATTCTCCCCAAGGTCATTTGTATTCAGAGTAAATCAGTGGTCCACCCCCATAAAACTGTAAGACAAGCCTCCTGTATGAAGCCAGAAGCACAAGTGCCTTCAGAGGGCAGTTGATTCCAGTCCAGTTGCCTCCCTAGCTTGTGTGTGGCCTGCCTCCACCATAGCAGGGACTAGGGAGGGAGGCAGGGAACGTTTTTTCTTTTCTACATCTTCACAGGTTCGGCTGGGGGCAGCTGATAGGCCTAAGGCCATACCTTACTATTTAAGATACTCTGATCGCACAACTGCAGAGACAGGGTTCCCTCACTGCTAGTCAGCTTCTTTTGGAAACTGGACAGGCCATTGCCACCTGCACTTTGAAGAAGTGAGCAAAGACGTGGCCACATTTCTAATAAGTTGAAATGGTCTTTCTCCCTTCCTCAGAGAGCAACCAGCTTCTTTTTTTTTAAAAGTCCTTTCTATCTGTTGGATACAACAGTGTGCTTTTGGTGCACATTTTTTAGCAATAGTTGTGAATTAATGGCAAAGAAAAAAAAAATTATTTACCAGCCCTCAGTTGTGTTTGCCCGAGGGGCCTTTGAGCAAAGAAATGGGTTTTGCTGGGTCATTTTGCCCTGTGTGCTAAGCCTTGGGTGGCTGCATTCCCCTCCTGTCATAGATCTGACCCCCAGCATGATTGTATTTCTTTCCCCTCCAGTCAAACCGTAATACAGTTTCCAGAAAATTCGACAGTCTGCAATGCCAAAAGGGTAAAAATCTGTATTTCACAGTTGTATAGAATAAAGGCTTTAGTTAAAATATTTCAAAGTGTAGTACACATTTATTTTCATTT